TTTTTAATTACACAAGTTCAGCGTAGGAGAGATGTGAACTAGTAATAGTTCATATGAATATTGGTTGATTCTGTAATCTATGGAGGGGGCTGGTTTATCTTGGGATTAGTGGGGAAGTGGGGAGAAGGAAAGGAAAATTCAAGACCCACAAGTTAAACAGGATGACTCCACTGGAGAAAATTCAGCTAATTCTACTATTATGTCGAATTCATTATCAATTCAGAGGGACTTAGAGCTCTTATAGCTTCAAATGAACGCTTTTAGCCCAAACGACAGATGATACTGGTGATCATCTGGTAAAGTCTGAGAGCCAAGTGTTGATGCCAGGACACCCCTAGGGCCATGGCTGCCTGTGGGCTGCACGCTGATCCTTGAGCCAATCAGCCATGACCAGAAAGATTCGTTTATATGGTGACCTCTGTAAGGATGCATTTCAAGGAACTTCCCTCCAAGGTCTGTGGCTGTGGCAGATACCTGTCCAGTACATCCCCTTCCTAATTTAGATGAAAGGGTACGTTACATTTGCAATGATCTCTGCTTCTTCATAGGTATGTGGAACTGACCAACTACTGTGATTATAAAGACTACAGGGAAACTATATTGAGCAAACCAATGTTGTTCTTTATTAATGTACAGACCAAAAAAGACACCTCAAAAGGTAAGTATCTATATTAGTCCATTTTCACACTGCTATAAAGAAATACCTAAAACTGGGTAATTTATAAAGAAAAGAGGTTTAATTGGCTCACGGTTCTGCAGGCTATACAGGCTTCTGCTTCTGGGGAGGCCTCAGGAAACTTACAATCATGGTGGAAGGCGAAGGGAAAGCAGGCACGTCTTACATGGAGCAGGGGGAAGAGAGCGGAAGCGGGGCGGTGCTACACACTCTTAAACAACCAGATCTAGCAAGAACTCACCCACTATCATGAGAACAGCAAGGGGAAAATTCACTCCCATGATCCAGTCATCTCTCACCAGGCCCCTCCTCCAACATTGGGAATTACAGTTTGACATGAGATTTGGGCAGGGACACAAATCCAAACCATATCAGTATATAAATAGTTTTGGTTTGGTCCTTGCTGGGACCAAACTGGGCTGAGGTGTGGACTGATGAGCAGGGCAGAAATCAGCTTGTGACAAGGTAGACAGCAAGGAGCCTGGTGGGTGAGGCCACCTGAAACACAGCACATGCCTGCAGAACAAACCCCTCAATGATCCTAGGGCAGAAGCCACCTGTCTGGGAGCTTCTTTTCTACTTCTTGCCTAGGTGGGAAGTGATCTGACATTCTGAGCCTTTGGAGGTTGCAGAAATGACTAGAGTGATGAGGATGATATATAACATGCTCTACCACGTATCAAACACCTACTATGTCTAAGAAGTGCTCTAATGTAATGGATCACCACAACAACTTTGTAGGGCTTATCAATTCAGGACGTTATGAACATGAACATCATTACTATCAATAATTATTCTGGGAAGAAGGTATAAACTGACCCGGGCAAACTAGGATGCGTAATTATCCCACTTAGGAGGTGCTTACACTATTCCCATTTTATAGATGAGGAAACTAAGAAAATAAATAGCCATTGTGGATGCTTTTCTGTTTCATGCCATGATGTTGGAATGTCATGTTTAGACACATCTCTTCATTGTTTCTTCCAAGAAATCAGATTAGCTGGTAGCAACTATATTAAACCAAATTTCAGTATGAAAATGTCTCCATTTTGCCTTCCTCCTCCTGCTCAGAATGATATGTGGGGGAAGTCATGGGCATAACGTTCTGTAATAGAAGTAGAATTTCTTAAACTTGCTTCTAACTAACATTCTTAAAATGAGTCCAAGGAAATAAGAAATGATCTACGAATTTCAAATAGATTTCCCCAAACATTCACTCTCATTCAAATTTGTGGAGCTCTCTCTGCTCATTTGACAATAAAAAGTCATGATGTTCTTTCTGCAGGAGAGGCCAGGAACAGAATGCCCAGTAACAAGAAGTGCTCATTAGAACATCTGAAGCCCACGTGTTCTTTGGCTTGATTATAACCAGAAAGCCAGATAGTTCTTTAGGAATGTAATTCACAGCTGTATCAAGTACACCTCCTGCACCGATCACTCAGGAGGAATCTAAAAAAAGAGTAAGAGCCCTCTTCATTTTAACATTTAAATGCTTGTTTCTGAATTCTGCTTGCTAATTTCTAGAAAGGACGTACGCGTTTCTTGTAAACACGAGGCACCCCAAGATAAGAAGACAGATAGAGCAAGGGATGGACATGGTCATCTCCTCAGTGATTGGAGAAAGTTACCGGCTTCAGGTAAGCCTAGCCTGTCTGAATCCAGGGCTGTCTTAAGTCAATGCAATGTTCCTCTCTCTTTCAGTTTGATTTTCAAGAGGCAGTGAAGAATTTCTTCCCCCCAGGAAATGAAGTGGTTAATGGAGAAAATTTAAGCTTTGCATATGAATTCAAAGCTGATGCATTATTTGATTTCTTCTATTGGTTTGGGCTCAGTAATTCCGTTGTAAAAGTAAATGGAAAAGTTCTGAATTTGTCAAGTACAAGTCCAGAAAAGAAGGAGACGATTAAGTTATTTCTGGAAAAAATGAGTGAGCCTTTAATCCGAAGGAGCAGTTTCTCTGACCGAAAGTTCAGTGTAACTTCCAGAGGTATGTTAAAAATTCCGAAGGATATGTGGAAGTAATAATGCATGCTTTGTTTACTGTTTTTTAGGTTCAATAGATGATGTTTTTAACTGCAATCTGTCACCCAGATCATCTCTGACAGAGCCTCTTTTGGCAGAATTACCATTTCCAAGTGTTCTGGAATCTGAAGAGACACCCAACCAATTTATCTGATTGAACTGAACATTGTAGCAGTTGCTCCCGCACTCCAGGCCTGTGCTAGACTATAGGCTGGGGGGAGGGTAGGAGGTGGGAGGCAGATACTTCCACCTGCGTGTCAATCTCCGGCTCCTCCATGGCTTCTATGGAGGACTCCTCTCTTCTGCTTCTGTGGATGTGATGCCCTGGCAGGCCCAGGGCAGCTGATTCCCCTAAAACTTATGATTACCAGGATGGAAAGGCCTTGGTCCCATGGCACTGGGTGGGGCTGGGGGATATTCTCTACTTTGAACACTTCTCCAAAGAGGCAGAAGGGCCACAGAGTTCTGCCACCCTGAACATTTTTCTCAGTTCCCTGGGAGTTTTTGTGGCAGCCTTTGTGGGAGTGGTCTGACTGGCTGTTGACCTAGCATGCTTCATAAATCAGGGTTTGGCCCTCTGCTTGGAGCATCCAACCCCTTGAACTCAAACCTGTCGAGCAAGGGGTTAAGAGTTCTGTTCTCTTGCCAACCTGGCTGGGCAAAAGCCTGTGCCATCTTTCACTGGGAGGCAAATATGTTTTTCATCCTGCCATATGACACCTATGAGAAACGTTCACAGTGAGGAGTAGCCAGGTTGCTAGGACAGTAACCCTGCCACACACTGCCTGAAATCGGAACTCCCTTGGCCTCCCTCTTAACTAAGTGACCCATGTAGAAGGAAGCCAGGAGATATGGTACCGAACAATGACAGGGGAAGGGTATTGGACACGGCAGCGTCCTCCTTATTGAAAACACATTATGTCAGTTGGGAATTTTAAATAAGCTTTTAGCAAACCTAACACTAAAAGCAAAATAGAAGAAAGCTATACCATTACCATAATACATTTTTCATCTCATGGCTACAATGGAATTCTTGAAAAGGAAAAAAAAATCCTATCTACATATAAAAACCTGCATGAATGAATCACTACATATGCTTATAATGAGGAAGAGTTATGGGTCCTGAGTGTAATTTTTTATCCTTTCTTAAAAAGTTTCTGTATTATGCATTTTGATAACACTACTGATGATCCTTCCACTTATATTTGAAATGTTATGTACCACATTTGCACAATTAAAACTTTTCTTAGCATTCAACCTAGAATTGATTAAATTTATGACTGAGGCTTCATGTGAGCTTTCCATTGTGGTTTGTGGGTGTTG